TTTCAGGCGGAGGGGTCAGCTGGTGCAAAGGCCGTGAGGCTGGTGTTTGCTTGGCTTGTTATGGCAACTGCAGGAAAGCTGGCATGGCTGGAGCACAGCAAGAGGGGGATATAGTGGTAGGAGATCTGCCAAGGTGCTAACCAGGACTGGATCATGATTACTTCTGCCTGGGGGACTTGGAGAATCCTTGAGAGGAGGTAACAATGAGGAGGACCTTGAGGATTAGATAGAATCTCCCAGCTGCAGAAGATGGGTGATATGGTTTGGCTGTGTCCCCACTCAAATCTAATCTTGAATTGTACCCATAATCCCCAGGTGTTGTGGGTGGATCAGCTGGAGATAATTGAATCATGGGGGCAGTTTTCCCCATCGTATTCTCGTGATAGTTAGTTCTCACGAGACCTAATGATTTTAAATAAGGAGCTTCTCCTTTTGCTGGGTGTTCATTCTTCTGCTTGCTGCTGCCATGTGAAGAAGGATGTGTTTGCTTCCCCTTCTGCCATGATCGTAAGTTTCTTGAGGTCTCCCCAGCCCTGCAGAACTGAGTCAGTTAAACCTCTTTCCTTTATAAATTACCCAGTCTTGGGTATTTCTTCACAGCAGCGTGAGAACAGACTAATACAATGGGGAAAGGCATATGCAGCTGAGGGTCCGACAGCGGGCAAAACCAAGCAGAGCGGAGAATGTGAGTAGTTGGCTTTGGGTGTGGCCACAGTGGCAGAACCCAGTAACATGTTAGAAATGCAGAGCTTGGGCCTCTGCAGACCTGCTGGAGCAGAATGTACATTTTAACAAGACATGTTGATCGTCAGCATATTTAAGTCTGAGAAACACCCATCAGGGTAAATCTTTGGTTTCAAGCCCTGAGATTCCTTAGATGTGCCTCAGGGGCTGGTGGGAGGGGGCCAAGCTGGTGGGGGAATTTAGGCCTACCTCAGTTTCCTCCAGAACAGCCTTGTTTTTGTCCTCATTGTCATCTCTCTGTCCTTTTTTTTTTTTTTTTTTTTTTTTTTTTTTTTTTTTAACTGGGGTACTGAATATAATACGTAAAGGGGGTAAAAAAGATCCTGCAGCCAAGAAAATTGAAAACCACAGAGGAACATAAAGGGAGTGTCAGGAGATGGTTGAAAGAGTAGTTTGAGGCCACCTTTGAAGGGCCAAGTGGTTGATGTTTGCCAGAGAAAAGCCAGCAGTTCTGACCAGGGTTACTTTAAAATTTGCCACAAATCTCAAATGACACTCGACCCGGAAGTGTTACTGCCTCCTTTAATATGTTCTCCACTCTCTGAAGTCATTTCTTCCTTTTCACTTCTCCTTGAACTTCACCTAGTGTCCTGTCCCCCACTTCCCCCACCCCGTCCTTCCCTCAGCATATAACCTCATTTAGAAAGCATTGAACAAATAGAAGCCGTCAGCTTCCACTCTTCCCACCATCCCATCTAAATTTTGGACAGCTGGGTCCGTCAGTCTACAGACATGCTGGAGGGGCTGCCCTGCCTGGTTTTGTAGCTGCTAGCTATATATGGCAATTTAAATTTCAGCTAATAAAACTTAAAATTCAGTTTCTCATATCAAGTGCTCACTAGCCACATGTGGTTAGTGGTTACTGGATTGAACAGTGCAGATATAGACGATTCCCACCATTGCAGTGTCTTCCACTGACATGGCTCACCATTCCGGGGCCGCCCATCTTGAAAGCAAAATAAACTACAGTAACAGCAGAAGCTCTCCTTCACCCTTAGTCTCTCATTTTAGTGTCTTCTCGTGTTTTCTGTTCCTTTTTTTTTTTTTTTTTTTTCAGATGAGGTCTTGCTTTTTGGCCTGGGCTGGAGTGCATGGTGCAATCATGGCTCACTGCTGCCTCAAACTCCTGGTCTCAAGCAGTCCTGCTTCAGACTCCCTAAGTGCTGGGATTATACATGTGAGCTACCACACCTGCCCTGTTCCTTTTCATAGCAGGAGTGAAAAGCCTTGTCTAAAGCTGAGGTCTCCTATTTCTATAGAGACACCGTACCTGGCAACCGTCAACTTACCTGCGATGATCTCCTTAACTTACCCCAATCTAGCTTTCACCTCCAGCACACCTAGGAAACTGCTCAAGTCAGCATCACTGGCAGTGCTAACATTTTCAAATGCAGGGGGCTCCTTTTTTTTTGTCTCTTGTTTTCCTTCTGCTTCACTAGCCACTCCTTAGGTGCAGGCTCCTCTTTTGCTCAGTCTGGAAATGTTGGAATGCCCCAGGCCTGTGTCCAGGATCATCTTCTACAATTACATTTACTTTACCTACATGATTTCATTTAGTCTCATGGCTTTTTATACCATTTTACAGTCATGATTGAGAAATTTTTAACTTCAGCTCTAACTTTCCTCTTGGGCTCTATATGCAGTTTCTTACCAGGTATCTTCACATGAATAACTAATAGACATCTCAGATGTCCCAAGCAGGCCTCTTGATTTCCTCCCTGCACTCTGCCCCGTCCCCTGTCATAACTTAAACTGGCCTCTTCCCGTCTCAGAAAATGGACCACCATAGACCCAGGTGCTCAAGCTTAAACGTAGGGAGCAACCTTGATTATGCTTTTTTCTCCCCACTCCTTCTCCACATCCAATTTTTGAGTCCCGAATCCACATGCTTTCTATTTGAATCTTCTTTCTCAGGAACACTGTGGTAGCCTCCTGTTTGGTCTCCCGGCATTCAGTTTTGCCCTGTTTCAGTCCACCTTGTCTGCAGCAGTGGCAGAGGAATCTTGCTAAACTGTAGATGATTTCATGTCATGTCCTCAGTTAAACCTTCCAAAGGCTTTACATTGCATTTAGAATAAAATCCAAACCTTTTCTGACCTGCAGGATCTTACTGGCCTGGGCCCCACTTTCCTCCTTGCCCTCATCCCATAACACCCTCTTCATGATTCCTATGTTCCAGCTGCCCTGCGCTTTTTCTGTTCCTAAAGGCAAGCTCAGAGCAGCCACAGTTCTTCAGTCTTTATTTTTCTCTTCGTCGGGAATGTTTTTCCCTCTTTTATTTATTTATTTTTTTATTTGAGACAAGGTCTCGCTCTGTTACCTGGGCTGGAGTGCAGTGGCATGGTCATAGCTCACTGCAGCCTTGAAGTCCTGGGCTCAAGCAATCCTCCTGCCTCAGCCTCCTATGTAGCTGGGACTACAGGTGTGCACCACCATGCCTGGATAATTTTTATAATTTTTGTAAGAGATGGGGGGTCTCGCTGTGTTGCCCAGGCTGGTCTTCAACTCTTGGCCTCAAGTAATCCTCCTGCCTCAGCCTCCCTAGGTGCTGGGATTAGAGGCATGAACCACCATGCCCAGCCTGCCCTCAGATCTTTGGATGGTTGGCTCCTATTAGTTATTTTAGTCTCTTAGCTAAGGGGTTGCCTTCTCAGATGGCCTCTCTGACCTCCTAAGCTAAGGGAGCCCCTCCACTATCATACTGTTATTTTCTCTGTGACACTTAACACTGTTTGAAACTGAGTTGTGTACATTTTTATTGCTTATCTCCCTCAACTAGAACAATAAGTTTCATAGCAACTGAGACTTTTTCCTATTTACTAGGTGTATCCCTGCATCTAGAACAGTGTGTTTAGATAGTAGGTGCTCAGTACATATTGTTGAATGAATGAGTGGGGCTGGGATTCTAAACCGTAGGCCATTAGTTCTCAGGTGGTATACCATGAGGCCTCCCATATTCAATTTTCATAAACATAGAAAGTTGACTTTTGTTATAATCAAGCATAGAGCATTTTAGAGCATTTTGCTGAGCGGGTTGTGCAGTGTGTTAGAGAGTGGGGAAAAACTTGCTGCAAATTGGTGATAAGAGGTATGGGGTAACTGCAAGCCAGTGCCAAAGAAAGAGGTTATGTTTACAGCAGCATGCAAGAACTGTGTCTTGTGAACACGACAGAAAAGGTTCAGAAAGTAAACAACTTCTTTCAAACAGTGTCAGATGTTGAAGGGCCGCCAAGTGAACTGCGTGAAGACTATGAATGCATTTCTAAGTAATCTGAGATATTATGTTAGAAGAGTGTGCTGCAGTGTTATTACTGACTTGTTCTTTTAATGGCTTCAGACATGCCTCTAAAAATTGTAGTATTCAGAAGTGTACCATAAGTTAAATTTAAGATTGCATAAACATTGTAAGAATAGGGATAATGTCAGTATCTCAGTCCTTTGTGGGTCTTTTTCTATTGTGTATTGTTTCTGCTGGTTCTTCTTCATGGTGCCTTGTTGCCATTTATGTTTGGTTCATTTTGGCTCTGAGCTGCTCACTTCCTTGGATAGTCATTCAGGGAACATTCTTCAAGTCTTAAGATAAAGATGTATCCTTCCAGAGAGAATTGTTTGTTTTTGCCACATGGCTAGGGATACTGGAGACCAAGACCATTTGAAACTAAATTCACAGCTTGGAATTTTTTGGACCTCATGGTGATATAAAATTGGGCTGCAGTCCCTGGGGTGGCATGGTTTTATTTTTGGTAGACCCATTGTAGCCTTATGGAGAAAAGGTTTCCTATTAGACTTCACACCTTGGGTGGGCCCTAGTCTTTGTCTTCTGTTCCTGTCAACCCATGAGGCCATCAAAGCCCTTAGAGCCAAAGTGGCTTCCATGACTAACTTATTCTTCCTGCTTCCAGTTTTCACTAAGATCTTGACAGGCCGACTTCTCTCCTCCCTCTTCCAACTCTTTCATGCCTTCAAGAAGATGTTTAAGAACATATTTTATTCAGGACGCTTACTTATTTTCAGTGCAGAGCTGACCTGAATAACCCTGTCAGCAGAAATGCAAATCAACCTCAAAGTTTCAAAAGAGGGAATCCAACAGTAAGTGAGACAGTGAGAAGCCAAAGCATGGTGGCACTTCTGCAGCCTTCCAGGGATGGATCTGTGAGGGGAGTCAGTGGGACAGGAGGTGGGACTGCAAGAAGGAAGAATGCCATTTCTGTCTTCCAGAGGTGATGGGAACCTGAGCTTGGGCAGGGGTAACAGACATTGTTGGATAACCAGGTATAGATGTGGTAGAAGCTGTGTTGTCTAAGTGGCCCATAGCCTAAAAGGTTTGAAGATACTGCTGTAAACAAGCAGACAAAGGATGTGCTTAGAGAGATTTCAGGTAGAATCAGCTGGATTTGGTGACTGTTAGGTAACAGGAAGGAATCGACAGTGACTCACCTAGGTCATTTTCTTACCATTCACACTCTCCATTACATTATTGTTATTTGGGGGCTGTTAGCTTCTGGCGGGATACCCCTGCCCCTCTTGCCACAACTGGGATTGTACACACAGATACTGTGAGACAGAAGAGGATTAATAAACTGCCCTGGGAGAGTTAGTGGTAGGCTCTTGAAATTCTTCAAGAATTGAATTAGCGTGGTGGATGGAGAAGCTGGAGAAAACATGTTACAGGCAGAGTAATGCATAGAAAAGCATAAAGGGTATGTGGCATTTCCAGGGAACTGCCAAACCCTTCTTCAGGTGCTTCTATACTTCTCTCCTTCTGATTTTATGGTTTTATTCATTTCCATTCTTATGGACATGTTCTTATTTAAATTACTTTTGTTTGTGTTTCTGTAGGCTTGGTCATTTAGGCTTAGAAACATATTTGCAAGTTGCTAGACACCCTAACATTCAGAGCTTAGTTTATTTGTAGTTGTAATAAATAAGCCTTGCTTTTGTTTTTTCAGCCTGGACTTTGAGGAAGGTGTTAGGTATTAGTCAACCCGAGAATGACCTCTGTAGCATTCTACATGACCTGCACAAAGGCTCCAGGTGGTAGGGGCAGGTGGGGGCTGACGTCAGTATTGCCACCTGCACACCATAGCAAGGGGCTGCATTAGCGGGAGACAGGCACCCTTTTTGTGAGTTGTCCGCACAGAGGAGGCTCATTTTCTGATGTGCACAGAGGTGCCTGTGTGCTAGCAGCTGCCCTGGTTTGCCTTGCTTTTCTCGGGTCATGCATCCAAAATTTCTCATGTCACGTTCCCAAGCACTGGTGTCTTTGGAGGAGCGTTCAGGTGGTGTTCAGTCTGGACAGAAGAAAAGAAAGTGGGGTTTATAAAGTCCCCTTATAGATTTGAATCTGCTTTAGAAAATGCACCGTTGTGCAGTCTTTGCTGCTGCTACATACATGCTTCTATAATGCAGATTCACTTGTATGAGATCGGTGCTATCGGGAATGTGGTGTAGGATGTATGAATTGGTCCATAAGCAGTTTTCCTTGAGTATGCCACTGCCTCCAAGTATCAGCAGCTAGGTGCAAAGTACACTAATACAGCTCAAGGCAGCAAGCCAAATTGAGAAACAGGACTGCATACCTTGCTCTTGTATCCGTTTTCTTCCTCCTGACTCCAGCAGGCTTCTGCTCGATCTCAGAAGTACTCATTTCAGGGTTCTCTCCAATCTCTGGACATTTTCTCCTAGTCTGTGTAACTTAGAAGCTTGGTTACTCCTTGTATTCCTTCCATCAAATGATCCTCACCTTTGTGTTTCTAAAGTCCATTATATATCTATTAGAAATTACACTAAAATACTGTTTATTTTTCTATTTTTAGGATTTTTATTTTTAAGCATTCTGGTGATAGAGTTTCATAGTTTTTCAGTGGTCTGCCTAAAATCTGGATTTTAGTGTCTATGTAGAACTTAGAAATTTTTCAGAAATACATATATTGCATTACAATAAAAGTGTTTGTATTTACAATGTATTTTGAACAACTATATGCCCAGGCTGCAAGTTTCCCAAAGAAAGATGTAATCGTTGGTTTTTTTGTTTCCAAGGATAACCAGGTATAGATGTGGTAGAAGCTGTGTTGTCTAAGTGGCCCGTAGCCTAAAAGGTTTGAAGATACTGCTCTAAACAAGCAGAACATTAATTTATTTGTCGGCCCTTTGAGTTTTCTTACTAATCCTCTTCTGGCCTGACCATGTGCCCCTCCCAAGTTTCGCACATTCCCAGGTATCTAGTGTGTTCAGTTGTCTCCCTGCGCTACTCAGCAGCTACCTTTTTCAGCATTGGCCCTAGCTTGCTTCTGTGCCCAGGAACAGGAACAGAAGTTTTCTTCTCAGGGGTCCCCTGTCTCTCTTAGACCAAGTCCACAGGCTTTTACTACATTAGGCCTTGGAGTACATTTCCTGTAGAATCAAAGGGCCAACTTACAAATGAATGTTTGGAACACAACCCATTCATAAATTAGGTTCTGCCTGCACCCAGATGGAAAGTTAAATGCTTTGGCATCAGAAGAACTGTTGGGAAACAGATATTGTTTCTGAAATTATGATAAATCCATAAGGCACTTTCTTTTTGGCACGTTGCGCCAAAGTAGGAGGACAGGAGCAAATTTTAGGGACATTAAAAAAATAGGTTAGGAGAAGCTAATCTTTTTGTCTAATTCACTTTCTCTTGCAGTTCTGGCATCGGATACTCACAGATTTAACACATGCCAATGAATATTTGAGCCAGGAAATAGCCAATAGTGAATATTTTTATTATGTGTTAGATAAAGCTTCTTTCTTCTTATGCTTATTTAGGTGAACTAGAAATATGGTTTCAGTGAAATTTAAGTTCTGATAAGTACAGATACATAGCATATTTTCTGAAAAATTTGAAAAACACACACAAATATAAAAAATTACCATAACCATTCTATCAAGCAACCAGTGTTAATGTTTTAATGTTTCTTTCCAATGTCTTTTTAAAAAAATCTCATTGAGACTATTCTATGTATTTAATCTTACTATGTATTCTTAACAATTATTTTAAATTTTTGATCACTGCTTAATAATTAGGTTGGTGCAAAAGTAATTGTGGTTGTTGCCATTACTTTCAGTGGCAAAAACTGCTATTCCTTTTGCACCAACCTAAATAGTTTAATGAAGTTTAATAGTCCAAACATTGGTCCCAGTATTTTGCCACCACAAATAATGTTGCTGTCAGCATCTCCCTGTATGAAACTCTTTCTTATTTAGGATGATTTCCTTAGAAGAGATTCTCTTTTTGGGGAATTTACTTGGTCAAAGGGTATGAATATTTTAAGGCTCTTGGTACATGTTGCCAAGTTGCTTTCAAAAAGGGTTATACCAGATTATAACCCTAGCAGTGTGGCTAAGAGCTGCTTTCCCACATCTTCTGCTTTCAGGGTTCTAAATTGAACAGCAAAGATTGGAATAAAAAGATATCCTTTTTTCCCATATGCTTTTAACCCATTTAAATCTCTTTATAGAGATTTTCAGCAGTTTGACCAAAGATGTACGCACATGGGCAGTGTGGGAGTATCAGGTCTGAGGTTGGAAGATGGCTTCCACATAGGCTGCCTGGCCCGAGTCTGCCCTCTGAAAAGAGCTGCTTTCAACTGACCCACTTCTCCCAGTTTTTCTTCGTCGGACTCTAAGCAGAGAGTGCCTGCATCCCAGAAGCAGGTCGCTGTCCACTGTCTGTGGTTGGTTAATTTTTGCTGGCCATAGCCCACATGATTTATATTAAACTCAATCCAATAGCATTTAATGGCAGGCAGAATTCTTCCCATGTAAGTAGACTAGTCAGGAATTTGCCTTTCATTATCCTCGGTCTGACTGCTTAACGTTAGACTCGACCTATGGACGATTCACATGAACCGTTTCAGAAAATGTAATGTGACATCTGCTAGAGTCCACAATTACAGGGTGTGTGTGTGTTTGTGTGTGTGTGTGTATGTGTGTGTTTAATTTTTTAAAAAATTTTCCGAGATGCAGTTTTGCCCTGTTACCCAGGCTGGAGTACAGTGGTGTGATCATAGCTCACTACAGCCTCGAATTCTTGGGTACAAGTGATTCTCCTGCTTCAGCCTCCTGTAATAGCTGGGACTATAGTTGTGTGCCACCATACCCCGCTAATTTTTAAAAACAAATTTTTGTAGAGATGGGGGTCTTGCTGTGTTGCCTAGTAGGATAGTCTTGAACTCCTGGGCTCAAGTGATCTTTCTGCCTCGGCCTCCTAAAGTTTTGGGATTTCAGACATGAGCCACCACACCCAGCCTTGCTTTTTAAATGTTGGATGTTACCATCCCTCTACTGTGGTCCTGTAGTTTGGCTTGAAGCTTGATTCTGTGCGCTAGCCACTCTGTCAAGAATTATGTAGTATAAATAATGCCGGTCACTTGTGCTGACCTCACAAACATTCCGAAGCCTGGCAAGGCAGGTGTGGAAGCTCAGAGCTTTGCCATCTAACTGAGTACTCAGGCTTCTTTCCATTTAGATAAGACACTCAGAAAGGAAAAGCAATGCAATTTTAATTTTTACTTAACATACAAAGTAGCCTTTTTTTTTTTTTTAAGCTGAAGGAAATGAACTCCAGAGAACACTGAAGAAAATTGAAGGAAAAAAGTAGAGCTCTTAGAAAGAAAGGAAAGGTCACGCTTATAAACTGTAGCCATCTAGATAAACTGTTATTTCCACTTTATGTGGATGTATTTTATTGTGACAGTGCTAACTACAGTTGCCAATTTTCAGGAGGCCTAAATTACTGACTATTTTAGATGAATTCAGGCTTTAAAATTAGCCCTGGGATAATATATTTCTTTTAAAATGGGACCTTAATTGATCCTTATTTTTTAAAGCTTGAATTAAGTAGAAAATTAAGGGTCTTTTGTAAAAGATGATAATATATATTTAACTTGGATGATTACCTAATAGAGAATTATTCCTTGTTCTAGTATTTTAAAATATTAAATGTTTGACACAAAAACAGACCATTCTGAATAGGCTTTAGGAAGTAGGTGACTTTTCAGTATGAATAAACTATATGTAATTTTTCATTAACTTCAAAATAAGAACTTTAAAAATTATGGATATAAATTTTTATGCCCTATTTTAAGAAACTACCCTTTTTTTCTTATGAGAAAAATGTCTGCAAGATTGAAAAAAGCTTCCATATAGAGTAATACATTGAATGAAATGAGTTGTTTTCTACTTAATCAGAGTGGCCAAAGGCTATTTCAAAACAAATTTATTCCCATTTCTGAACCTTCAAATCAAGAGACCATTTAAGGATTCATTTCAATTTGGTTATTTATAAGAAGAAAAGACTATTCTGATGGCATGTAGGATGGTCCTAAAGTAATCGGCTCAGCTAAAAACACACTTATAACAGTTGGGCATGTCAGCTGAGGAGAGACCCTTATAGCCTGTGTTTCCTACAAAAACAAAAACACAGTTCTTTTATGAAAGTAGACAAGTTGATGGTATATTTGGGCTAAATAAAATACAATGTTGACATATGTTGAAATATTCTATAGTTGTTACACATGTTGGCTGAGGTGGTTGTACTGATCCAGACACATGGCTGATACTTTGAGTGGGAACATAGCCAGTGTGGTTTTAAAATATTATGTCCCTCTGAGGAGGGATTACAGATGATTTTTTGCTTTCTACTTACACCTTTTTATAGGTTTCTTACAAAAATATTGCGCATGCAGTCTTCTTACAATTAGGGAAAAAACCCAAGACATGCTCTAAGGTGAGATGAGTGGGGGGAAGAAATCTGTATACAGTCAGCCCTCTGTATCCAAGGCTTCTGAATCTTCAGATTCAACCAACCACGGGTCGAAAATATTAAAGGAAAAAAATGAAAAATAATATAAGTAAAAGCACCAATACAGTAAAACAGCTACTTACTGTGACCATACATTGTGTTAGGTACTTACACATGGACTAGAGATGATATAGAGTATATGGGAGGATGTGTGCAGGTTTTATACAAATACAATGTTTTGTATTAGGGACTTGAGCATCTGGGGAGTGTGGTATCCTGGGGAGTCCTGGAACCAATCCCCCAAAGATACCAAGGGAAGACTGTATATTGAATTCAGTGAGGCAGAAATGACTTGTACATTTTGGTTTGTGAAATAAAATATTCTCTTCATATAGGGGATTTTTCTCTCTGTGTAGCTCTCCTAGGAAATCCCTTGATTAAAAGAAATATTGATTGTACTGGGAGAAACAAATAATAAATGATTCTAAAAGTTGTCACTTTTTGTGAGTTTGGGAAAAACAAGGATAAACTGCAGTGATGACCACTAATTTACCTACAGGTATCCAAGTTTTTATTGCATCTTAGCAGTGAAAAAAATCGGAGCATGTGCTCTCAATATATGAATTTTTATTTATAAGTTTTCCTGTGTGTACTACTGAATTATTTTGTCTTATACATAGAAGTTTTAAAAGGATCCACTGACGGTAAATATTAGTAACTAAAACTTGTTTTGTTAAAAATTATTGATAGCGTGAAAAATTATCATTAGTGTGTAGTGGATTTTATTTTTTCAAATGAAGGTTATGTGGATGAGTTTGTATCACTGTTTTTAAAAATGGTGAATATTTTATGATAAAGCAATTTGAAGGTCTGGTCCTATATTCATTTTGCTATTTGGTTTTAATAGCTCAAAAAGTTACCTACAAAGATACACGGATCCAAATGGGTGAAGTGCATTGTTGACTGTGCTTTCTAACTGGTGATTCTCATTTTCACACTGTCCACCAGTTAGATAAAAATTTTTCTGGTAAATTTCCATTTTTGTGGATAGCAGTAAGTTCTCATAAAATGTGTTCCAGTTTATGTTAAGGATAAAGAGGGTTGAAAATAAAAAACTTTTTACATTTATTGAAAATTTTAAAACAGATGAGAAGTATTTTATAAGTTCTTTGTACAAAAGATACAAAAGCACATCTCTTTTCAAAATACTTTCTGTACAGTCTGAGTTTCTTTTCAAAAAAGCAGTTATTTTCTTGCACTTCTTAAAACCTCATCTTTACCTTGAAGGGACTGATTAAGTAAGGTCATTGAAAAAAACATCTGCCAGGTATTACTGACAGCCACTTGTGATCACAGAGTAGGTCAGGAAATTTGGAGCAAATTGTATTTATGTAAGGGAAAAATGTGTTAATCATTCTTAAAACAATTCTTCTATGTATTTTGCCACAAGAGAACTGGAACACCTCTGTATGGTACAAAACATTTTTGGGGTCACGCCCCACCTCATTACTGAAAGGCTTTGTTTTTTATACTACATAGATGGTAGCCCTACATGAATAAATTGAACAGATGACAGAGGGACCCACTGCCACATCTTGAGTTATTTAAGTGGCATGTGACATCTAACCTGTGGACCCAAATAAGGGCTGTCAGTGTTGGTAAAAGCTGCATTTCTTAGCTTTTAAGGTAAAATTAAGTGTAAGTAGACATTCTGACAGTTTCTTCTTGCACTCAGTAGATTGTCTTGCTTACCCCTCGCCTATACACATCACTTAGATTTTCAGGTACAGTAACCCCTTGGTATCCCCAGGGGATTGGTACTAGGATCCTGCAGACACCAAAATCCTCAGATGCTCAAGGCCTTGCAGTCAGCCCTGTGGCACCCAGGGGTATGAAAAGGTAGTCCGCCGTATCCATGGGCTCTGCATCCAGCCAGTAATGTATTTTTGAATCGCCTTTGCTTTAATCCGAGGGCTCCGCATACTCAGATAAGGTGTGTAAATGAAGGAGAGAGTGACTCTGGACTTAACACCTCTTTTATCATGCTCTCTTCATTTCTTGGATTCCATTAAAAAAAATCATAACCCATCAGAACCAGATGGTAGTTGTAATTTTTTTTTTCCTAATCCCTTCATGTTATAGCTGAGAAAGCTGAGACAGTAAAATAAAGAAACAGTGCTCAGTGATAGAGCGAGGACCAGAATTATGTCTCCCAACGCAGCACCAGGCTGGGTGTGTGTGTTAAGGTCATCTGTGGGTAGTGTGTCGATGACTAAGCTCCCCAGATGGGAACTAGTGGAGATCTGTTGATATCTGACTTTCTAAAAACTAATTTCTCTCTCAGATCTCTCGGCTCTGTTCTTTTGTTTCTTAAACATACGGCCTTGAAATCATCTTTAGTTTTTGTCTTTTTGCTTTCTTATAGACACATGCTTTGTCTAGCTATTACTGAAACATAAAGAATACTCATAAATAGATTCTCATTTCCTGAGAAGTTGCCTTCTGAGTGAATCAACATGCCATGTAGAATCACTCTTGGACTCTTTTTAGTGATGATGGTGAAATCCTTGTATGTATTACTCTCCAAAAGCCTTAAAAATGTTAACAAAGAATACATAGGTAAAATAAAGCAAAATGCAATCAGCTAAAAAAAAAATGAAGTTGTAAAGATGGGGAGAGAAAAACACATTTACCATAAAATTTTTCACAGTCCTGGTTAAGGAAATTGACATTGGAACTTGAAACTTAGGTTTGAATTTCTTAGCAACCTTGACAAATCTGTGATCTAACTATCCTTGTCTAATGGGAGGACAGATACTGGTTTATTTTCACCCCCTGATTCTAAGGAAAACTTATGACCCCAATCGATTAAAACAGGACTAAAATTAATGGATATGCAGAACTATTTGTTATTGAGTCCCATGAAAGCCAAGGCAAAATGGGACACACACCAGGTATCAGAGTGAGGCAGCCCAGAGGTACGGCTTTCTCCCAGCCTGGCTGTAAACAGAGATCAGCCTTGAATAAATGATTCCTTGACGAACATTTTCCAGTCCAGCTTGGTGAAAAATTGAGATCACTATTGAGTGCCTAAAGGACATGTTTTCTGCATTGTTGACTGAAAGAAGATTCCTATACCATAGTTACCTTGGTATGTAGGTAGTAAAGACCTTGTACCATTGGGTCAAATGAGAACCTCACTTGTGGTCTTGTATGAAGGGCTGTTCCATCTCTAAGGGAAGGCCGTAAGTGGGGCCTGGATATTTCTGAGAAAACATTTGATGGTAGTACTCTATTGAAGCCCCAAATTCTAAGCTACAGAGCAGAAAAGACAACGTCTAGGAAAAGAGACACCAAGTGCCTACCCCTTTCACAGAAGAATCTAGCTGCAGCTTCTGTAATATGTTTATTTAGAATCACATCCCACCCTGCCCTAGTTCTCAAATAATCTAGTGTGGATTTTAGACAATTTTCTGTTGTCTAAGACAGATCCCCAACCCCTACTCCACAGATGGACCAGTAGTGGTCCATGGCCTGTTAGGAACTGGGCCACACAGCAGGAGGTGAGCAGCGGGCAAAGGATCAAAGCTTCATCTGTATTTACAGCCGCTCCCCATTGCTCACATTACCGCCTGAGCTCTGCCTCCTGTCAGATCAGCAGCAGCATTAGATTCTCATAGGAGCGCAAACCCTATTGTGAACTGCACACGTGAGCAATCTAGGTTACTCACTCCTTATGAAAATCTAATACCTGATGATCTGTCACTGTCTCCCATCACCCCCAGATGGGACCATCTAGTTGCAGGAAAACAAGCTCAGGGCTCCCACTGATTCTATATATTATTGAGTTGTATAATTATCTCATTATGTATTACAGTGTAATAATAGAAATTAAGTGCACAATAAAGGTAATGGTCTTGAGTCATCCCAAAACCATCCCCACACCACCCCAGTCCCTGGAAAAATTGTCTTCCACAAAACCAGTCCCTGGTGCCTGAAAGGTTGGGGACTGCTAGTCTATAAGATGGTTTTCTATTGCACAGTCCAGACTGACAATGACAAGGAATTTAGAATCTCAGCTATTGTTCTATTTCCAGCAGCTCTTCCTATTGATTAACTATGAGAAACATATTTTTAAGAAGGCTTATTTTTGGGAAGTTAGAGTTGTGTTGTTTGAGGTGTGCTCCTGAAAGCTGTTTACTCAAACCTTTATGGGTCAAGTTTTGTGCTGGGAGCAGGGTTTCCCTTGTAGTGAGGAGCTTACACCTGGAAACATAGCAAATGACGCAATGGGAGAGCCACCTCACTGTGGAATCAGGTAGGGCATACATACAGAAATGAATTTTAAATGTTAAAGTATTTCTATTTTACACAAATGATCATGTGAGGACTTAGATTTTATGATAAAAAGTAAGGAATAAAATTTGAAAAAGCTTTATAAGAACTTCTGGAAAACAAAAGCAAAAACAAGTCTCCCTGGTATAAAGATGCATATGCAGTGGAAGGAAATGTACTGGGGTGGCAATCGAGCATCCTGGGAGGAGGAGAAGGGGCAAGAGTCAGAATAAACATAGGGCTCTGTCATGTATAGGTCTGAAGAAAAGAGGGCCGGTATATGGATGAGCATTTCGGGCCTTTTAACTACAGAGCTGGAAGATAATGCAGGTTCCCAGGAGGTAGGATGACAAGGACAAAGGAGGGCAGGCCTGAACTATTCAGGGGACGAGCTCTGGGCTGTTCTGAATCGCAGATGCCATCCTGAATTGCATTTGTGTCAAATAGGCTGCAGTGGTTCATGCATACCTTTGCTTCTGTTTGGCACACACCGTCTGAACCTCAGGCATTTCTTAAGACTTTACCAAAACCATTCAGTTTTCTTATTGTAAAATCGAGACACCACCACCTCTTCTGTCTCCCTTAGGGGGTTACGTGGGGGACCAAATCCTTTTTTCTACCCTGGAGCAAGTGCCAGCACAGGGAGGTGGTAGAAATGTTTGCTCAGGTGCCCACAGCCAATTGATGCCCCACTGCTCTTGTGTTTGTATTGAATCCCTTTGTTAATTTTTTTCTTGTTTAGAGGAAATACATATGGTGATTTTGCAATCAATGCAGCATTGCATAATAATTAAAGGGCTAGCCTTGGGGCCAGACTATTTCAGATTCTAGCCCTCCCATTTGCCTTGCATGATTACTTATCTCAAGCTCAGTTTTCTCTTCTGTAAAACGGTTATTTCTTACCATGCTATTAAGAGGACAGAATGAGGTAAGGATGACCCAAATGTCAGTCCATGTGCACTCATTGAATCTTAGGGTTTTTCCTCCCCTTCTTTGGTATTTGTGCTCTTTGAAGAAAAGAGCACATATCTCCTCTTGAAAGAGGAGATATGTTGGGTTTTTGTTACTCTCTTCCACAAGAGGAGATGTAAAAACTTTTCAAAATTTTATTTAGTATTTCAGCTTGTGGAAAACACATTAAGATGGCAAATAATCTTAAAATAAATTAGTGGAGTTAATGATTTCCAAGTAGGGGGAACCCTAATGATTTAAATATGTCCCGATGCTGTATTAACTTACAGAGTGTAGCATAGTGCCTGAGTTCAGATTTAGGAGCCTACTGGCTGGACTCAGCACTTATTAGCTGTGTGACCTTGGGCAAGTGAATTAATCTCTCTGTACCTCAGTTTTATTATTTATACAACGTGGGTAGTATTAGCACCTAGATTTTGGGATTGTTCCCCCAACCTCTACTCCAAAATAGGGTTTTTTTGAGGTTTAAATGAGTTAATATACATTAAACCCTTAGAACCATGCCTGGCCCTGTTTGCTGTTATTTATTATTGTTATGATGCTGCTGCTGTAGTGTGAATAAAGTCAAGAGTAATTTAAGTTTTGAGAAATACTTAATTATAATAAAATGTCTTTGGACAAGCAGTTATAAGGATTTTTTTTTCCCCCTGCAGGGCTCAAGTGTTTGAAAAGAGTAAGTACATTCCAGCCTTATTCAGTGATGTCTAACCCATGCTATTTATTTTATATTTTTCCAGATCAATGAACTGAGCCATGTTCAAATCCCTGTTATGTTGATGCCAGATGACTTCAAAGCCTATTCAAAAATAAAGGTGGACAATCACCTTTTTAACAAGTAAGTACAAGTATGACCTTTCATAAGACTAGCTGAGCTTTATTCCACGCTGTGACTGTTTCAGAGAAAACATGCCGAGCCATTTCAAGTTTAAGGAATACTGCCCGATGGTCTTCCGTAACCTGCGGGAGAGGTTTGGAATTGATGATCAAGATTTCCAGGTGAGTTGCGTTTGTAACATTTGCTTCCAGTAGCCTTCCTTCCCCTCTTACCCCACCCGGGAAGAATTCCCTGACCAGGAGCGCACCCCTCCCCAACGACTCCCAGGCCCGCAGTGGAGCTCGTTTTCACACTTCCTACGACAAAAGATACATCATCAAGACTATTACCAGTGAAGACGTGGCCGAAATGCACAACATCCTGAAGAAATACCACCAGGTAATTTTTCTTGATCTTTATTTGAAACTCCAGTTTTTTTCCTTTTTCTTTCTCTCCTATGCAGTACATAGTGGAATGTCATGGGATCACCCTTCTTCCCCAGTTCTTGGGCATGTACCGGCTTAATGTTGATGGAGTTGAAATATATGTGATAGTTACAAGAAATGTATTCAGCCACCGTTTGTCTGTGTATAGGAAATACGACTTAAAGGTGAGACTGATTTTATGAATTTTTGTAAAGTAGCGCATGTTTTTATTATTGCCTTGTGTTTCAGGGCTCTACAGTGGCTAGAGAAGCTAGTGACAAAGAAAAGGTAAGTACCTTGCTGTATGTCTCCCCATGTCCGCCTTTGTCATTGTTTTTCTCATTTGTTTTAGGCCAAAGAACTGCCAACTCTGAAAGATAATGATTTCATTAATGAGGGCCAAAAGATTTATATTGATGACAACAACAAGAAGGTCTTCCTGGAAAAACTAAAAAAGGATGTTGAGGTAAGAACAGTCAGTGGAGAGGCCAGACTCATTGGCTGACTCACCCTGTTGCCTCTGTCCCCAGTTTCTGGCCCAGCTGAAGCTCATGGACTACAGTCTGCTGGTGGGAATTCATGATGTGGAGAGAGCCGAACAGGAGGAAGTGGAGTGTGAGGAGAACGATGGGGAGGAGGAGGGCGAGAGCGATGGCACCCACCCGGTGGGAACCCCCCCAGATAGCCCCGGGAATACACTGAACAGCTCACCACCCCTGGCTCCCGGGGAGTTCGATCCGAACATCGACGTCTATGGAATTAAGTGCCATGAAAGTAAGTTTGATTACTGTGGACCCTTTTTGCATGTCCCACAGTCATTGCTCTCCTGTCTCTGCAGACTCGCCTAGGAAGGAGGTGTACTTCATGGCAATTATTGACATCCTTACTCATTATGATGCAAAAAAGAAAGCTGCCCATGCTGCAAAAACTGTTAAACATGGCGTGAGTATCTCCATTTTGTTTCCTTCTCTCTTTGTCAATATTTCCTTTTTTAAAAACTGCCCAGGCTGGCGCGGAGATCTCCACCGTGAACCCAGAACAGTATTCAAAGCGCTTTTTGGACTTTATTGGCCACATCTTGACGTAACCTCCTGCGCAGCCTCGGACAGACATGAACATTGGATGGACAGAGGTGGCTTCGGTGTAGGAAAAATGAAAACCAAACTCAGTGAAGTACTCATCTTGCAGGAAGCAAACCTCCTTGTTTACATCTTCAGGCCAAGATGACTGATTTGGGGGCTACTCGCTTTACAGCTACCTGATTTTCCCAGCATCGTTCTAGCTATTTCTGACTTTGTGTATATGTGTGTGTGTGTGTGTTGGGGGGGGGTGAGTGTGTGCGCGCGTGTGCATTTTAAAAGTCATAAATTAATTAAAACAGATCCACTTCGGTCAGTATGTGTCCCAACAAAGACCCTTTGATTCCAGCTATGGCCGAATGAATGAGTGAGTGAGTGAGTGAGTGAATGAACACACGTGTGGGGGAGGGGAGAAGGAAGTGCATGATGTCAGGCACCGTGTTGGCATCACACAACAAACTGTGGATCAGTTTTTTTTTTTTTTTTTTTTTTTTGGAGTTGAAAGATGTGAGACAGTATTCAGAATAATGAAGATAATAATGATGATTATTATAATAATGATGATGATTCCAAGGAAAAAACCTACAGCGAATGTTCCATTTCTACCCCGCACGCAGACACTCTCCCTAACACTGATAACCTGAGCCCCCAGCACTGGACGGAAGAATGCTGGCGTCTCCGTGTGTACTGGTTCAGGGTTCTGGCCCCAGCCTTGTCAGGACCCCCTGGTGTCCAGAGCCCCCACCCCTCCCGCAACAAGCAGCTGATGCCCCAGTGATTCTCTATACATTTTTCACCTCGGCCAATATGTCCAGGAAAACTGCTTACTTCTCTTTTCTTGCCTGGAGCCTTCATTGTTCACCCTTACGTTGCAATATAGGAATTAATGCTACAAAATAAAAGTAAAGCTTACCTGAAAAGTGCATAGTTTGGGGCAATGGTATCTACATCTCCCACTGTGGGAAAACCAGCAAAGCATCAAAACTCTCAATTCTCCTGTTACCAAATGCAGATCTGAATTATAAGATGTTTATGTTTGACCATTGTTTCAACAATGGGATTTTGTTACGAATTATCCCTTTAACTGAAACCCTCAGTTTTACTGTTTACATTATTAGGAAAACAGGGATATCTTTTGAATCTAAAAATTTGATGTACAGCATGTGATTTTTGAAGTTTACATGTAAAGTCACAGTATAGGTGAAATAACGTTTGTCATATTTTGAGACGTATCCTGCAGCCATGTTTTTACGTGAGTGTTTTAGTCAAAGTACATGGTAGACAGTCTTTCACAATAAAAGGAAAAGGATTTTTTTTTCCTCCAAATGTACATTTATCAACCTAATGATTGATTTTTTTAAAAAGAGATTTCGCCCCAGTCTGGTTTATGAAAGTTCATTGCCCTAAACTGTGCTGATTGTTTTTAATCAAGTTATAAATTTCCAACCTAGATCATGTATCTACCAACTCTCCTGCATTTTCCAAAAGGCATTGAGCTTAAATATTAGTCTTGCTTAGAGTAGGTTATCCACTTACATGCTGCGCTAAAGCCATGCCTTTGAAACTCCTTGTTTAAAACATGATATGATTTTTGTGGGCAGTTTCAGAAAAGAAAACAAACAAACAAAAATCGACCCTTTAATTATTACTTGCAACTCAACAGATCTCCCTGCCGTACTGCCTTTTCCAGGAACTTTACTTCAGGGCTGTCCAGATTGCAGCTGTGCCCCGTGTATGTGGATCTAGTTCACAGAGTCTTTGGAAGCCAGCAGTCGTGCCCTCCGTATACTGTCCACTCATTTTATGTAGATTTGGTATCCTCAGCAGCCAGTGTTAACACCACTGTCACGTAGTGTACAGATTCATCTTTTATGTATTTAAAGTAATCCATACTATGATTTGGTTTTTCCCTGCACCATTAATTCTGGCATCAGATCAGTTTTTGTGTTGTGAAGTTCTACTGTGGTTTGACCCAAGACCACAACCATGAGACCCTGAAGTAAAGATAAGGTACACATACATTATTTGAGTAACTGTTTCCTTGGGGGCCAATCTGTGTATGCTTTTAGAAGTTTACAGAATGCTTTTATTTTTGTCTATAACAAACAGTCTGTCATTTATTTCTGTTGATAAACCATTTGGACAGAGTGAGGACGTTTGCCCTGTTATCTCCTAGTGCTAACAATACACTCCAGTCATGAGCCGGGCTTTACAAATAAAGCACTTTTGATGACTCACAAGATGAATCCTTTTTTCCTCTGTCCCAATTGTGTGTCTCTGTTCCAAACACATTTTAAATACTCGGTCCTGACAGTGTCTTTAGCTAATCCTTGAAGAAATGAAAGTGGAATTGAATCTTTTTAGTTTCTAGAGCCTTGCCTTCAGTT